TGCAGGAATAAAGACGAGCCAGCACAGCCAGCTCATGTGTAACGGCTTTGTGGAGCTGTCAAGGCCTGGTCTCTGGGAGAGAGGCACAGGGAGGCCAGACAAGGAAGGGGTGACCTGGAGGGACAGATCCAGGGGCTAAAGTCCTGATAAGGCAAGAGAGTGCCGGCCCCCTCTTGCCCTATCAGGACCTCCACTGCCACATAGAGGCCATGATTGACCCTTAGACAAAGGGCTGGTGTCCAATCCCAGCCCCCAGCCCCAGAACTCCAGGGAATGAATGGGCAGAGAGCAGGAATGTGGGACATCTGTGTTCAAGGGAAGGACTCCAGGAGTCTGCTGGGAATGAGGCCTAGTAGGAAATGAGGTGGCCCTTGAGGGTACAGAACAGGTTCATTCTTCGCCAAATTCCCAGCACCTTGCAGGCACTTACAGCTGAGTGAGATAATGCCTGGGTTATGAAATCAAAAAGTTGGAAAGCAGGTCAGAGGTCATCTGGTACAGCCCTTCCTTCCCTTTTTTTTTTTTTTTTTTGTGAGACAAGGTCTCTCTCTGTTGCCCAGGCTGGAGTGGCGCAAACACAGCTCACTGCAGCCTCAACCTACTGGGCTCAAGCAATCCTCCAGCCTCAGCCTCCCAAAGTGCTGGGATTACAAGCATGAGCCACCCCACTCAGCCCTTTCCTTCCTTTTTAATTGATGCATAATAATTGTAAGTATTCATCATGGTCCAACCAACCCTTTCTTGACCCACCTTCCTAGAGAGAGGGTCCTCTTGCTTCAGCGGTCAGGGCCCCAGACCCATGGTCTGGCTCCAGGTACCACCTGCCTCATGCAGGAGTTGGCGTGCCCAGGAAGCTCTGCCTCTGGGCACAGTGACCTCAGTGGGGTGAGGGGAGCTCTCCCCATAGCTGGGCTGCGGCCCAACCCCACCCCCTCAGGCTATGCCAGGGGGTGTTGCCAGGGGCACCCGGGCATCGCCAGTCTAGCCCACTCCTTCATAAAGCCCTCGCATCCCAGGAGCGAGCAGAGCCAGAGCAGGATGGAGAGGAGACGCATCACCTCCGCTGCTCGCCGCTCCTACGTCTCCTCAGGGGAGATGATGGTGGGGGGCCTGGCTCCTGGCCGCCGTCTGGGTCCTGGCACCCGCCTCTCCCTGGCTCGAATGCCCCCTCCACTCCCGACCCGGGTGGATTTCTCCCTGGCTGGGGCACTCAATGCTGGCTTCAAGGAGACCCGGGCCAGTGAGCGGGCAGAGATGATGGAGCTCAATGACCGCTTTGCCAGCTACATCGAGAAGGTTCGCTTCCTGGAACAGCAAAACAAGGCGCTGGCTGCTGAGCTGAACCAGCTGCGGGCCAAGGAGCCCACCAAGCTGGCAGACGTCTACCAGGCTGAGCTGCGAGAGCTGCGGCTGCGGCTCGATCAACTCACCGCCAACAGCGCCCGGCTGGAGGTTGAGAGGGACAATCTGGCACAGGACCTGGCCACTGTGAGGCAGAAGTGAGGAGGGGATGGGGAAGGGGGGCCTTGTGCCTGGACCCAGGAATGTGTCCCCCCACTCCAGGCTCCAGGATGAAACCAACCTGAGGCTGGAAGCCGAGAACAACCTGGCTGCCTATAGACAGGTCAGGGAGGTGGAGGGGAGGGGCAGGGGAGGCCCTCTACTCCTCACCCCTCCTGCCACTCCAGGAAGCAGATGAAGCCACCCTGGCCCGTCTGGATCTGGAGAGGAAGATTGAGTCGCTGGAGGAGGAGATCCGGTTCTTGAGGAAGATCCACGAGGAGGTGAGGCCAGGGCAGAGGGAGGAAAGCTCAACAGCCCTGGTACCGCTTCTCTCACCCTGGTCAGGAGGTTCGGGAACTCCAGGAGCAGCTGGCCCGACAGCAGGTCCATGTGGAGCTTGACGTGGCCAAGCCAGACCTCACCGCAGCCCTGAAAGAGATCCGCACGCAGTATGAGGCAATGGCGTCCAGCAACATGCATGAAGCCGAAGAGTGGTACCGCTCCAAGGTAGCCCTGCCTGTGGGCCAGCCTGCCTCCTCCACACAGCCCCCCATATGTGTCCCCCACCTAGTTTGCAGACCTGACAGACGCTGCTGCCCGCAACGCGGAGCTGCTCCGCCAGGCCAAGCACGAAGCCAACGACTACCGGCGCCAGTTGCAGTCCTTGACCTGCGACCTGGAGTCTCTGCGCGGCACGGTGAGCGCGGCCAGGGCAGGACGGGGACGGGCGCTCCGCGGGACCGGCCGGCTCCATCCCACAGAACGAGTCCCTGGAGAGGCAGATGCGCGAGCAGGAGGAGCGGCACGTGCGGGAGGCGGCCAGTTATCAGGAGGCGCTGGCGCGGCTGGAGGAAGAGGGGCAGAGCCTCAAGGACGAGATGGCCCGCCACTTGCAGGAGTACCAGGACCTGCTCAATGTCAAGCTGGCCCTGGACATCGAGATCGCCACCTACAGGAAGCTGCTAGAGGGCGAGGAGAACCGGTGAGCCCTCATCACAGCCCCTGGGGAAGTCTCCGGGCAGCCCTCTCCCTCTGCTTTCTTTCAGGATCACCATTCCCGTGCAGACCTTCTCCAACCTGCAGATTCGAGGTCAGTACAGCAGGGCCTCGTGGGAAGGGCACCCATGAGAGGCCTCCTCTCCCCACATCTGCAGAAACCAGCCTGGACACCAAGTCTGTGTCAGAAGGCCACCTCAAGAGGAACATCGTGGTGAAGACCGTGGAGATGCGGGATGGAGAGGTAAGGAGGGATTTGGGCCCAGTCAGGCTCTGGTTGCACTGTGCACGTTCCCTGTCCCCTGCAGGTCATTAAGGAGTCCAAGCAGGAGCACAAGGATGTGATGTGAGGCAGGACCCACCTGGTGGCCTCTGCCCCGTCTCATGAGGGGCCCGAGCAGAAGCAGGATAGTTGCTCCGCCTCTGCTGGCACATTTCCCCAGACCTGAGCTCCCCACCACCCCAGCTGCTCCCCTCCCTCCTCTGTCCCTAGGTCAGCTTGCTGCCCTAGGCTCCGTCAGTATCAGGCCTGCCAGACGGCACCCACCCAGCACCCAGCAACTCCAACTAACAAGAAACTCACCCCCAAGGGGCAGTCTGGAGGGGCATGGCCAGCAGCTTGCGTTAGAATGAGGAGGAAGGAGAGAAGGGGAGGAGGGCGGGGGGCACCTACTACATCGCCCTCCACATCCCTGATTCCTGTTGTTATGGAAACTGTTGCCAGAGATGGAGGTTCTCTCGGAGTATCTGGGAACTGTGCCTTTGAGTTTCCTCAGGCTGCTGGAGGAAAACTGAGACTCAGACAGGAAAGGGAAGGCCCCACAGACAAGGTAGCCCTGGCCAGAGGCTTGTTTTGTCTTTTGGTTTTTATGAGGTGGGATATCCCTATGCTGCCTAGGCTGACCTTGAACTCCTGGGCTCAAGCAGTCTACCCACCTCAGCCTCCTGTGTAGCTGGGATTATAGATTGGAGCCACCATGCCCAGCTCAGAGGGTTGTTCTCCTAGACTGACCCTGATCAGTCTAAGATGGGTGGGGACGTCCTGCCACCTGGGGCAGTCACCTGCCCAGATCCCAGAAGGACCTCCTGAGCGATGACTCAAGTGTCTCAGTCCACCTGAGCTGCCATCCAGGGATGCCATCTGTGGGCACGCTGTGGGCAGGTGGGAGCTTGATTCTCAGCACTTGGGGGATCTGTTGTGTACGTGGAGAGGGATGAGGTGCTGGGAGGGATAGAGGGGGGCTGCCTGGCCCCCAGCTGTGGGTACAGAGAGGTCAAGCCCAGGAGGACTGCCCCGTGCAGACTGGAGGGGACGCTGGTAGAGATGGAGGAGGAGGCAATTGGGATGGCGCTAGGCATACAAGTAGGGGTTGTGGGTGACCAGTTGCACTTGGCCTCTGGATTGTGGGAATTAAGGAAGTGACTCATCCTCTTGAAGATGCTGAAACAGGAGAGAAAGGGGATGTATCCATGGGGGCAGGGCATGACTTTGTCCCATTTCTAAAGGCCTCTTCCTTGCTGTGTCATACCAGGCCGCCCCAGCCTCTGAGCCCCTGGGACTGCTGCTTCTTAACCCCAGTAAGCCACTGCCACACGTCTGACCCTCTCCACCCCATAGTGACCGGCTGCTTTTCCCTAAGCCAAGGGCCTCTTGCGGTCCCTTCTTACTCACACACAAAATGTACCCAGTATTCTAGGTAGTGCCCTATTTTACAATTGTAAAACTGAGGCACGAGCAAAGTGAAGACACTGGCTCATATTCCTGCAGCCTGGAGGCCGGGTGCTCAGGGCTGACACGTCCACCCCAGTGCACCCACTCTGCTTTGACTGAGCAGACTGGTGAGCAGACTGGTGGGATCTGTGCCCAGAGATGGGACTGGGAGGGCCCACTTCAGGGTTCTCCTCTCCCCTCTAAGGCCGAAGAAGGGTCCTTCCCTCTCCCCAAGACTTGGTGTCCTTTCCCTCCACTCCTTCCTGCCACCTGCTGCTGCTGCTGCTGCTAATCTTCAGGGCACTGCTGCTGCCTTTAGTCGCTGAGGAAAAATAAAGACAAATGCTGCGCCCTTCCCCAGAGTGGACTCTGATCTGTTCATGAGAGGGCGGGACTGGGGCCAAGATGTAGCCTTTGACAAGACCAACTCATTTCTTATTACTGATCATCTCTGGGGCCCATGCCCTCACCAAATTCCACCCGCAGCCAAAGAGGACATACACCAGCTCCCTCCACTCTTTTCTTCCTTCCTCTCCCTGCTACCTGCAACTCAACCAGCACAATCTTCATAGGCAAGAAAGCAAAGCAGCTCAAACATGATTCAACACTGATCAGTGTTTACCACTGGATAAATCTGAGTTCACACTTTCCTTCTCTGACCTAAATGTGAAGTCAGGAAACACATGTGCCCTACTTCCATCCTGAGCTCAGTCCCCAATCTCCCACCAGCCTCAGGCCCCTCCACTTCTCAGATCAGGTCCCAGACCTGCCCATGAAAATGGGGAGCAGGCTGTAACAGATTTGTCCACATGTTCCTACCACCTGTCCCAACCCAGGGTACCCACCCAGAGACATCTGGTATCATTTAACAAACACATTGAAGGACAACTGGTCTTCAGAGCTGAAGAGAGCTCCTAGGGGGAGAAGCTGGGACAACAGTGAAATAAGTAGCAGCAGCAACGACAGAAGTGAATGGTGACAAAGACTGCTGTGATGAGCAGGTAGCCTATCAGGGTGAGCTCCACAGCCGAGCGAGTCTCAGGATCTGAGAACGAGGCTGGGTAGTGCCCATGAGATGTCACACCCAGCCGGAAGCCAGCAACTAGCACACCCTGCCTCCAGCAATAGTAGATGCCCCGGTCATCCAGCTGGGTGAAGCGGATGTGGAGCTGGTTGCCGTGGTCAATGAACACCCTCATGGACCTGTTGACACCCTTCAGGTACTGTGTGCGGTAGAGGTGCTGGCGGTCTTTGTCCCAGGCCACTGCATGCTCTGGCCGGGCCCCAGGACAGGAGATGATGAGTCCATGGCCCAGTCTCTGCTGGTGGAACTGAATGGGCACCTGGGGCACCCAGGGCCGGCTGCCCACTTTGGACACATAGTTAATGATGGCCAGCACGCCCTCCCGGATGGTCTTTGTCTTCTCACAGGGTACTAAGCAGCTCCGAACCAGCACCTCAGGCGTGTGGTCCCTGGCCTTGGTCCGCAGCTTCCTTGGCACAGCCCTTGAGCCACAAGACACCACATCGGGCACGGCCTTGAGGTAGCGTGGGGAGAGGTCTGGGCTCTGCAGGTAGCAGAGGCCGATGCGCCACTGCTCCCCACGCACTCCGCAGCGGTCACAGGGGGTCCATTCCCAGAAGGTGGTGAAGACATGGAGGTGCCCATAGTATTCATCTGCAAAGGGCTCCTGGCCCTTGTCCTGGAAAGTGGCCACCATTCCCTCACTGTTCTGGATGTCCACATCGTAGGCGTAAAAGTAGTCCCCCTTGCGGGTGCCGCAGAAGTACAGGCCTGAGTCCTCAGACTGAGCCCTGAAAACCAACAAGCTGAACATGCGGATGCTGAAGCGGGTCAGCATGTCGCTGCCCACACGTACCTGGGCTGCCTCCGTCAGCACCCGCCCATCAAAGTCCGTCAGCACTTTGGTGTGGCTGCTACCTAGGTGCTTTTGGTAGAACCAGACTACAGCTGGCACCTCTTCGGGTTTGCAGTGACAGGGAAGCTCAAAGCTCATGTCGGCCAGGTAGGCTGCATTTTCAAACATCAGGAAAGCAGGGCAGGGGGTCCTCTGAAAAATGTTTTCCTTCTCCACAATTTCAAAGGCCTGGAGCCCCCATGCCCACAGGAGCACAGTGGTGAGGGCCAGGTGCATACCTGAAGGAGGCAGGGGTCAGAGGGGCAGGGCAAAACCAGGGCATTAAAGGCTCATAGGGCTCCTAGAAAGCTCTGCTAAGCGGAAGCCTCTAGATGAGGAAAGGATTATGCAGCCAGGAAAAGCAGCAACAATCTGCAGAGGAAGCCGCCAAGTGCAAGGCAATTTATTCCCAGTGGATGTACAAGATGCCCTTCTAACATTCCAGACCTGATCTCAGGGTGGGGGGGGAAAGCCATTCTAGAACCTGGCCTTTACTCCCCTTTCTAGAACACTGGCGCTCACCCAAGAATGGGTCAAAGGAAACCGGAATGAGAAGGGCGGGCCGAGGTGCTCGGGCAGGGAGATCTCTGCCTCAGTGCTCCAGGCCCTGCCCTGCCAGCCTGGTGGAAAAGTCTTTCATCAACCTGGGGGATGAAGGAAACCCACCCTCCTGCATATCTGGCCATCCGGGAGGCTGGCTGGACCTGAGCTGATGGCTTGGGACTTTCCCAGGCCCAACCTGCACAAGAACTGAGTCTCTAGGGGAAAATTCAACACCTCAAATGATGTAGTATTTGATCATTTGTTGATTACATGTCCATTCATTGGTTTGGGGCTATAAACATTCTTGTTAAGAGCTGTGGAGATCAGTGTTTGTTTACCATAAAGATTTTGCTTTTTCCCTTTTATGAGTGGAGGCTGTAACTGGTATAGCCAGCAT